ATGTGGAGCCCAGGCTGCGGGCACCACAGCCAGGCACAGGTCAGGGGTAAGTTGTGGGTGATGTAAGGACTAGAAGCGTAAGTAATGGCCTGACCCCCATGTCCTGGCTGTGCTGTGCGGTGGGAAAGACATGGGCTCCGGCGGCTGCTGGGGATGGCCTGGCTTGCACCTGCTGGGTCCCCCCCTGGCCACCAGCCTCACCCAAGGGCAGTTGGTGACTGCCTGCCTCACTCCTGCCAACCCTCAGGGGCCTAGGAGTCCTGCGTGGTGGGTCTAGGAACCATGCTGGAGGACAGGCCTGTGCCAGGGCCACCAGGATGTCTATGGCAGGAGCCGGTGCTGGCGAACCCCACACCTTGAGCCCCAGAGCCAGGATCCTCAGCCCAGGAAAGGGACCAGAGGCGGGAAAACCACACGGCAAAGGCTGTCCCGTGAGGTCACGGCTCCGTCACCGCTGCCCACACACGGAAGGCAGCCGCGGCTGGGTGAAGCCATCTTCACAGACATGCCGTCCTTGAGGCTCTCACACATGCACACAGACGCTCCGTCCTCTCCCACCCGCCCCCCCGCCACCCCGGGCAGGCCAGGAAGTCCCATCTGGGGCCTCCCACCCCGAGGGTTGCCGTCAGTCCGTGTGCCCAGGCATCGGGGCCTGAAGCCTCCACAGACAGCGAGACCTGTGTACGAAGCAGACTCTGTCCTAGGGACAGTGCTGACCCTACAAGGCTGGGTCACTGGAGGCTCCCCGGGTCCAGTGGCTTTGGTGGGACTCCTGGCCAGGCTCCTCCTGGGCCGGGCTGGTCTCCGGCCTCCTGCCTCCCTTGGTGGAGCACCCTTGCTCCCCAGCACCTCCCAGGTTCACACAGCTCCTCCCTGGGGCTGCGCACTGACCCAGGGGCAGGAGGTGGGCCATCCTCTCGGTGGACTGAAGACCTTGTCCGAAGGGAAAGCAGGGCCGGCCCAAGGCCTGGCTGGAAGAGTGGGTCTTGGTGGCAAAGGCGGCCCGTGGGGGCAGCCCACGCGAATGCTTCCCCGGCGCCCTGAGCCCCTGACCGCGGCTGAGCCTGCGGTACTCTGGCCCCTCTCGTGGAAAGATGACCTTCCTCCAAGCGCCTTCCCGGCCCCGCGCGCAGGTGGCCTGCGCCGGAGGATCCCGGACAACGCGCATTTCCTGCGCCCCCGGAAGCGGCGGTAACGCCTGGCCCTGCCCCCGGCAGAGGCGGAAGCACAGTCGCTCTGAGGTCGCCCGTGGCCGCAGGTGCCTCAGCCCAGCCGCGCGCCTTGGCCCTTGGCCGCCTACTCCTACCGCCCCGGCCTTGGGCGGCCCTGGGCCTGCTGCGGGCGCGGCGCTGCCCGACCAGAGCTTCCTGTGGAACGTCTTCCAGAGCTGCCACCTGGCACCGCCCCGGCACCTCCCGCCTCCCCCGCAGCTGCCCCGGACCCGTGTCCCGACCCCCGCGGCCAACCCCGTTCCCTGCCGGTTGCCCCGCGGCCTCCCCCGTCACCTGCCGGGTCCCCAGCGGCCTCCCCCGTCCCCTGCCCCGACCTCCGCCGTCTCCCCCGCCCCTGCCCGGACCCCCGCGGGCGCCCCCGAACCCTACCCCGACCGACGCGGCCGCCCCCATCCCCTGCCCCGACCCCCGCGGCCGCCCCCATCCCCTTCCGGGTCCCCCGCGGTCTCCCCCGTCCGCTGCCCGGTCTCCTGGGGCCGCCCCTGCCTCCTGCCCGGTCCCTGTCCTGTGCGTCGGGCGCTTCCCAAGGTGCAGAGGGCGCCACTGCAGACCCGAGGTCGCGGCCACCGGCTCCTGGGCCAGGCCCCGTTTCTCGCCTCGAGCCGTCGGGGGAGGGTCTCCAGGGTGCTTGTTTGGGGAAAGCGGAAACAGACTGTCTGGGCCGCTGTTAAAATGTCAGCAGCCAAGGAAGAAGCAGCGACCTGGCGTCTGCTCGGGCCAGGTGACCTTTATGGCGGCGCCTTCTGTCCCTGGTCGCTTTTCCACTGAATGAATGACCGAAACTGTAGTAACTCATGGCCAGGGAATGGCTTAGTTATCTGAGGGAATCTTGTCTTGTCTGTGAAAAAGGGAAACTGGTGCAAATGGGAATTCAGACAGGTCAGGAGGGGAAGGAAGGGAAGGATTGAGGTGGGAAAAGAGAGAGAAAGATGATTGTCCTCTTAGGGGAAGAACACACTTGGACGTGGCTCCTGGGGCACTTCCTTGATTCCGCTGTACTCCTCAGCGGGACCGGAGAGGCGGAGGTTCCAGGAGGGAGCCTTCCAGAGTCGGTGCAGGGTTGACAGGAGACGTTTGTTTTGCTTTTCCTGAACTTTCGATCGCCAGCTTGTTTGGTCTTCTTGATGTTATAGGGTTGATAGAGAGGAGTGGAGTGATATCGGACACCCAGCTTCAGCAAGCTCTCTCCAAGGGTGAGTGGGCCAGTGGGACCTGGGTCTCCGGACCAAGAAGCCGCGAGCCTGCCCTGCTCACAGTGGATAACTTTCTTTCTGAAGTTGATTTTCCAAGGACAAAGGAATCATTAGGACAAATTATTACTGCTTCATGGTGGAGATGCTTCTGGTTTATTTTGTGGCTACCGCTGTTACTGCTTGGAGTGCCTCACCGAGCCAGCTAACAACGGCGTGCGTGAGCGCAGGGAAAGGCTTCTTGAGAAATGAAAACTAGGTTGTAGGTTTAGGAGGGGAATAGGAAGGTTAGCTCTGTCCAGCCGAAAGCCTTTTGGTAAGTTGGGGGTCCTTGAATTTCCTGGGTGACTGCATCTTGGTGACTTCTCTGAATAGACCTTCGAGGGCACTGGGGGGTGATTGTTGGAGGGCTTGGGGAGCTCAGGCAGCACTTGTGTGGGAACGTGGCTGTTACAGGAACTGCAGAAACTGGGACTGGGTTCCTGGGGAAAGGATTGGGGGTGTTGGAGGCGCTGGCAGGGGAGTTATGGGGAGGCGTTCTTATCAGTGTGCGAATATTGGGCGTTCAGGCAGCGGGAAATCTGGGTCCTTGGCGTGTTGTGAGCTCCCTGGAGTTACGTTCTTGCCAGTTTCAGCTCAATTGATCCCCCTCCCCTGAGCTATCATTGGATACATTTTACTTCATTGAACACCTGACTGCTGCTTTTTCTGTAATCCCTCAGGGGCAGTCATCTTTTCTGATTCTGTGTATAGTTTGCCTTTCCAGATCCGTGCCATTTAAGCTAGAAAAGGGGTCAGTTTTGAGATGTTGTGAAAATGTTGAAAGGCTCCTCGTTATTAGTGGGAAGTATCTGATGTTGCCAGAGACTGAACTGGGGCGCGGGGAGCACTACGGCTGCTAGACACTGCCTCACTGCGCTGTGGGTGGTGGGGGGGGAGGTGCTGGATTCAGTCTTACTGCCTAATGATTTGTGAGGATTTGTGTTTTCAGAGTAACATGTTTACCTTATGTTATCAGTTCCTAATATGTGACGTATGGGCCACAGATGCTGGTGTATTATTTCACATGCATTTATATAGATTGTTTTCAGGGAATTCAGAAATTCTGTTATCTCTACACTAGTGATTGTGCTTTCTTGATTTTTCTCTTTTCATTATTCTTAAATCCTCCTTTTTTTATTTGCATCTCAGTTTATTTATACTCGGGAAGTGCAAGACATGGCGACTAGAAAGAGATGTCAAGAGAACCCGGAATCCAGTAGGCTACAATTTGGCAAATCTTAGCTTAAAACTTCCTAAATGTTGACCACAGTGGATGCAAATGGCTCTGTGCATCGTCTGTTCAATATGGTCAGGTGACCACCCAGGTTCACGTGGTTTGTCACCAGGGTGATACGAGCCACACGGAGTGCCCTCCTCAGAGGCCATGTCTCAGAGACGTTTATTTTGAGTGGTTTTCCAGCGAGTGATGCAAGATTTATGATCCATTTTAACAGCTGCTTTTTATGCATTTGCTCAAATTTTTAGATTTTAAGTTTAGTTTTAGGTTTTCTGTTAATTTGCTCAACTAGGAGTGGTGGTCAAATACTGGACCTCATTAGCATGGTAGCCTGCCCTCCTTGGCAGGCTCCACTGGAGTGCCTTGGGGCCTGCCTGGATTCCAGTCCTGGCTCTACCAGTTTTGTGTCCTCGCCGTTACTGGGAGGGAGTATTGAGGAAATGCATGCGAGGTGCCTCCGTGATTCCTGGCACGGAGCAAGTGCTCAGTAATTGTCAGCTGTGAGTATTAGTAGTAGCTAATACACTACTACTATTCTTGGCTAACAAGCCAGCTCAAAGCTTTGATGGTTTTCCATTACCTGATGATGGTGATGATGGTTTCCACTTCCTGAACACTCACACCCCTGGGCTAGGCACTTAACCCAAATCCAAGGTCAGCGTTATTGTTTGGAGGTGGGGGAGACACCTCCTGCTCTGACTCGTGTGTTTGGGTTCCCGTATTTTCACCAGAGGGTGTTAGTCCTGCCCCAGTTCAGCTGGTCCTCAAAGCGTATATAGCTCTTTAACCCTCAGCAAGTGTCAGTCAGAACATAATCTTGATTTCAGCTGCTACTAAATATCTACCAGGAGCCTGCTTGAGAGAGAGAATTGCCTGACAGGTGCTGAGTCCACCATTCCTGAGATACTTTGAAATCAGTGTCTGGCTTAACCCAAGCTGTGTATGGGGACCCTCTCACCGTGGTCCCAATGGAGTCGCTTTTGTTAGGCGCCCCCCTTTACCTTGGGCTCTGAGCTTCCTCTGCCTTTCATCTCTGCAGGATGAAGCCCCACTCGCCCTTCAGGATGCAAAGCCCTCCTCTATAAAGTGCATGCGGGGCCAGATGCAGTGGCTCACGTCTGACCTCCCAACACTTTGGGAGGCCGAGGCAGGGGGATCGTTTGAGACCAGCCTGGACAACATTGTGAGACCCTGTTCCTTGAATTGCCCTGGGAGATTTCCTCAGCTTGTACTGGAGGTGTGTGGCCCCATGAAGCCCATAGTCACCGTCTCTGAGCTTCTTCTGCCTTTCATCTCTGTAGGATGAAGCCCCACCCGCCCTTCAGGATGCCAGCCTTGGCAACATTGTGAGACCCTGTTTCTACAAAAAGTAAACGTGTAGTGGTGCACGCCTGTAGTTCCAGCTACTTGGGAGGCTGAGATGGGAAGATCACTTGAGCCTGGGAGGTTGAGGCTGCATTGAGCTGAGATCAAGCCACGGCACTCCAGCCTGGGAGACAGAGCGAAACCCCATCTCAAAAAAACAAAGAAAGTGGATGCGCGCTGCTCCTGCCATTGGATCATCGCAGCATTTTTCTTTTCTCTGATATGCGCCTTTTTCCTCATCGTGGGGGCTCATGTTTTCGTACTTTTCTCTCGCTACTAGATTGTGAGCTGCGTGAAGGAAGGTTCATAGTCGTGTTGTATGTACAGGCACACAAAATTTGTGCTTGGATAGACACATATCAATCCGCTTCCTTCTCCTCTCTGAGTTTCTTTATTTAAAAAAAAAATTAGAGATGGAGTCTCACTGTCTTGCCCAGGCTGGTCTCAAACTCCTAGGCTCAAGCGATCCTCCCGCCTCTACTAATATGAATTATTAGCCTATACTAATATGAATTCCTATACTAATATGATTGAAATTAGTTTGACTTGTATAATAATTGTTCTCCCAGATTGGGCTTCTGTTTTGATAGTAGAACTAAATTATTAGGCTATTTCAAGAAATTAATATATTACTGGTAGAAAAACTGAAGCTACAAAATGGCCTGGTTTCTCACTTCAGTTAAATTTGTGCTTCTGAGTGCTTGTATTGTAGGTGAAACCGCACTGAGAAGGTATTTGTGGCCCGTATGCTGATTGATTGATGAGACTTCTTTGCACAGGAGAGCTGCTAAAAATTATTACGGTGAACAGGTATGAAGAAGACTGTTCTCTGCCCTTCTTTTTGCAATAAAATGTTACAAACTATCTTGAGATTGATCCCTTTTCGGGTGTTTGGGTTTTTTTTAACATTCACATATTTCTTGGAATTATAAGAAATTAACTTTGTGCTTCTGAAGTGGGTTTCCCTTAATATAACACTGATGTATTTGTAAGGGGCATTTTTAAAGTTGTACTTTAAAAAATAATAATTCTTACATTCGTTTGAAGGTTTTTTGTTTGTTTGTTTGTTTGTTTTTGA